GTTGGGCTGGTCTTGAACTTCTGGGCTCAAGTGATCCTCCTGCCTGTCAGCTTTCCTCCACAGTGCTGGGATTACAGATGTGAGACACACCATGCCCGGCCCACTTCTTTCACTTACTAGATAGTGTAACATATATTAGTGTTTCATTTCTTGTATTGACAAATAATTCTGTTGTATGAAAAGGCTATATTTTGTGTAGCCATTTATCAAGTAATGATCCTTTGAGCTGTTTTGACTTGTAGGCAAATATAAATCATGCTGCTGTGAGCATTCATGTACAGGTTTTTGTGTGGATGTGTGTTTTCCTTTCTGTTGCATATATACGTGTGGGTAGAGTGGGTCATATGGTACCTCTGTGTTTACATATTTTGAGAATATGCTAAATTGATTTTCAAAGGGGCTACATCATTTTACATTACCACTGGCAACAAATGAGAGTTCGATTTCCCCACGTCTTCATCAAAACTTGTTGTTAAAAGGAAAATCTCAGACAAATTAAGTTTAACGTAGTTTAATTGAGCAAAGAATGATTCACAAATTGGGCAGTCCCTGAACCAGAATAGGTTCAAAGAAGCTCCAGTGCATCCATGTAGTGGAAGAAGATTTATGAGCAGAAAAAAGAAAGTGAGCTACAGAAACAGCCAGCCAGGTTATAGTTCTGCATTTGCCTTATTTGGATGTGGTTTGAACAGCTGGCTGCCTGTGATTGGCCAAAACCTGGTGATTGGCCTAAGAGTATGCTACAGTCTCTTCACACATCCAGTTAGGAAACCTTCAGGCTGAAACTTACAATGTGTTAAGGAGACAGCTTTAGGCTAAACTTAACACTGTCTATATTTTAACCATCCTAGAGGGCATGAAGTGATACCTCATTGTGATTTTGATTTGTATTTCTCTAACTCATAATGTTGAGCATCTTTTCATGTGCTTCTTGGCCATTTTTATATCCTCTTTGGAGAAGCGTTTATACAAATACTTTTGCCCCCCTCATCCCCCCTGGTTTTTTTTTTTTTTTTTTTTTTTGAGATGGATTCTTACTCTGTAGCCAGGCTGGAGTGCAATGGTGCGATCTCGGCTCACTGCAACCTTCGCCTCCCAGGTTCAAGCGATTCTCCTGCTTCAGCCTCCCGAGTAGCAGGGACTACAGATGCACGCCACCACGCCCAGCTACTTTTTGTATTTTTAGTAGAGATGGGGTTTCACCATGTTGGCCAGGATGGTCTTGATCTCTTGACGTTGTGATCCGCCCGCCTTGGCCTCCCAAAGTGCTGGGATTACAGGTATGAGCCACCACGCACCACGCCCCGTCACTTTTGCCCATTTTTTAATTGGCTTAATGTGATCCAAAGTTTACTACAGTAGCCCCCCCTTATCTGTGGGGGATATTTTCCAAGATCCCCAGTGAAACAAGATAGTACCAAACCCAGTTGCTGTCAATCAGAACATCTGTTTTGTCTTCTACCCACAAACTTATTTGTTTATTTATTGGTTTTGTTTTGTTTTGTTGTTGTTGTTGTTTTCTGAGATAGAATCTCACTCTGTCACCCAGGCTGGAGTGTAATGGCGCAGTCTCGGCTCACTGCAACCTCTGCCACCCGAGTTCAAGCAATTCTCGTGGCTCAGCCCCTCCCAAGTAGCTGGGACTACAGGTGCCCACCACCACACCTCGTTAATTTTTTTTTTTTTTTTTTAGTAGAGATGGGATTTCGCATGTTGGCCAGCCTGGTCTTGAACTCCTGACCTCAAGTGATCTGCCGGCCTCAGCCTCCCAAAGTGCTGGGATTACAGGCAAAGTCCTGGGATTACAGATGTGAGCCCCTGTGCCAGGCCCCAGCCACAAATTTAATGCCTTTTCCATCTTAAAGTTTGACATGTGACAGCAAAACTAGCATGAAATTATTTTCCTTCTTCAGTTTCACAGATGGAAGATTCGTTCTTACATCTTAGCAACCTCAGCGTATGATACTTAGTAAGTCGAGAACTTTCACCTTTTCACTTAAAGGAAGCACTCAATGGCTTCTCTTTGGCATATCTGAATGGCCAACATCACTGTTGGTGTGTTTTGGGCCATTAAGTAAAATAAAGGTGACTTGAAATGAGCACGTCGATCCCACGACACTTGAGCTGACGATCAAGACAGCACAGGTGAGTGGGCGGGAGCATGCTCGGCGCGAACGTGCCGGACGGGGCTCGTGTCTCGAGCTGGACAGAGTGAGATTTCATCACCTTACTCAGAACAGCATGCGGTTTAAAACTGACGAATTGTTTGTTTCTGGAAGTTTCCATTTAATATTTTCTGACCTTGGTTGACTGCGGGTGATTGAAATCACAGTGGAACTGCCGATAAGTAGGGGATTTCTGTAATAGGTAACAAATTGGATCCAGGTCAGTGGGTTCAGTTTTCAAACACTTTAGTTACCCCAATGTTAAGATTTGGGGTATTTCTAATAAAAAAAGGAATGTTTGGCAGACATTTTTCTGCACCTGGAGCTGTGGGGCCTGCTCTCTGGAGAGAGAGGCTGGACGGCCCTACCCCGTGGCGCCATCCTTTTGCGGGTTTGCGCATCCCTCTCAGCGGGCAGCAAGCCTCAGCTCATAGCCTGGCCTCCTTTTTGTTTTTGTGGCCAGTGAACAGCTTTTACATTTTTTAATGGCTGGAAGAAAGTAATTTGTAGGAGGTGAAAATGTTATGAAATTCAAATTTCAGTGACCATATTAAAGTTCTTTTGGAACACAGCCGTGCTCATTAGTTCATACTCCAACTGTGGTTGAGTTGTAGTGACAGAGACCTCATGGCCCGTAAGTGCCCCAGATATTTCCTGTCTGACCCTTTATGGGGAATGTGTAACAGCAAACAGCAGTGAGGCACACAGGCTATAATTGGGAAAGATGTTCTGGAACCTTGGTATCGAACATCCAGTGAAGGTAATGAACATATTCAGGAAAAAAGTACTAGTGTTTTCATGTGTCTGATTATTTACTGTTTCTTCATTGTGTACAAATAAATAATTAAAAAGGAAACAGTAAGTTTTAGGGTGGTAAATTTCCGACCTCCTTCTCATAAGTCGCGATAATTTCCTATCTGCATGAGAATAAAGTTAAGCTCCTAGGAGATACATAAACTTATTTCTTCAAAATGTAAAATTCACAGATAAATTTTAAGTCCGATGTTAATTCTGAATCCATGTAGATAGATTTTTAGTATTCCAGTCACTTCTGTAATTCTTTTTTTTTTTTTTTTTTCCTTCAGACGGAGTCTTGCTCTGTCGCCCAGGCTGGAGTGCAGTGGTGCGATATCGGCTCGCTACAAACCCTGCCTCCCGGGTTCATGCCATTCTCCTGCCTCAGCCTCCTGAGTAGGTGGGACTACAGGCGCCCACCACCACGGTTGGCTAATTTTTTGTATTTTTAGTAGAGACGGGGTTTCAAATAACCCTGTTTTTACAATCTCATGTAGTTTCTCATATATATATATTAGAATAAACTATATATACTATGTATATAGTCACACAAAGCTGGATTCATTTAAGTAGTATACAGAATATATGCAATTAATTCAGTGCTACAATTGCCCATCTATCTTTTAATCCATTCCAGTCAAAACATAAGCGTGTATATTTGAATTAATATTCATTTGATTTAAATTTAAAATAAAAACAACCGGATTGTCTTAGGTGTTTCAGTGGAGGAGATGAGAAGACAGATTTCCTATTCTTGGACTCATTTTAATTTGTGATATTGATGTAACTCATGCCAGAACTTCAGCTTAAATCACGATTATGAAATAATTGTGTGACCTTTCTTTTAGCAGAGACAGGAAAATGTCTAAAGGACTTCAGAATTTTGTGAGAATATGCTTCAAATCTTTGAAAAATATTCTTCACGGACGTGTTTATATGTAAATAAGTCTGTTGACATTAGTGTTTCCATGAAGGGATACCCTGTTCTCCTGAGTAGAAGCTGTGAGGCATCCCTGTTTTGACTCTGCCATTGAATATTAGTCCTGGTTTAAATTCTCCTAATATTTCACGCATGCACTAAAAGGGGGCTTAACCCCTTTAAAAAATAAATGGATAGAGGAAGAGTATATGTCAGATATAACATGAAATTCAGGGTACGTTCTCTTAGGAATTTAAGACTTGGATTTCAAGTGACTTAGACAGCTTTGTTATGAAAGGTATGCTGGGATCAACCTAGTTTTTAAGTTTTTCTTTGACTCTGTTTTCTGATCTACCAGAATAGGTGATGGTCACTTGTCTAATGAAGAAATAGTGATGAAGTGTTGCAAACAGTGAGGAAGCCCTCTCAAGGCCAGTGCCTCCTACGCATTGTGCGCCAGCGCCTCCTACGCGGTGTGCCCCGGCACCTCCCACGCGGTGTGCCCCGGCGCCTCCCACGCGGTGTGCCCCGGCGCCTCCCACGCGGTGTGCCCCGGCGCCGGCTCTGCTGCTAGTGTCCTCCTTCAGGCCAAAAGAGCCCTGTGTCCCTGGGGCCCATGGTGGCCACAGCTGTGGCTCAGCCGTCATTCCTTTCGTGGCAAGAGTCCTTATTTTACACTGTTAAGAGTTTTAGGTGACATAAGAAAGCAACAATTTGCCATAGCTCTGGTAGACAACACCATTTGATTTGTGGTGAGAAAGTCAAGGAGTGACCATGATCACTACCTGTGGTCTCAGTTAAAAACTTCAGGGATATTAGTGTCTTTTCGGATTTCCTAGTGAAATTTCTCATTAATGTAAAAAGCACCTGGGGAGAATTTTGAAAATGTTTTCTGTTAAGAAATGACCTTAAACAGATGGATTTTTAAGCAGTGTCATTGCACCAAAGCATTAGGGTATCCAGTTACTCTGTTGCAGTAATCGAAGCCCATAAACCACAGAGAAAATTACAACCTTGTGGATTTTGGAAAAGATCAATTGCTTTATTTACTGTGTGAATTAATTGATGGCCTGCTTTTTATGTAGACTAGAAATAGATAAAAATGGTTATCTTCTGCAATTTCCTTTTACTATTGGAGGTAGTAATTTGACCATACTGTGACAGCTTATTACAGGGTTGACAGATGTTTTTAGATTCCTCTCTACCTTTTTAACCTTGACTACTTTCTTTGTAGAAGCAACTATTTGGATAAAGCATCCTAATATCTTTGAAAAAAATACCATTTAATCAAGATTTCTAACCTGCTTTTTCAGTTTCCATGAATACTGACCAAAGTCTCTAGAGAAGACAGGCAGATAGGATTTGAGGATCTTGAGGAGGGACAGATAGTTTGGGAGATGAGTAAAGACATTTGATTATACAAAGATCAGAAGGCACAAATTTGTGTTGGTACCAAATTATATTTAAGTCACTCTACTGCTAAGTTCAGCAGCCCAGCTGTGGGGACGAGCAGAGATCCCCACTGATGTGGAGAGCTAACAAGTGCTCCGTCAGATCCTCGTGCCTTACAGTTCTAAACATTGAAGCGCCGTGTGCCTGGAAGTCTCGTCCACTGTCAGGAATACTGTCCCTAATACTTTTTCTCATCGTAATCTGATAATATGAAGAGGTGGCTCTGAGTTGCTTTTCCCCAGGCCCCACAGAAGTGCTTCTCTTCCCTCCAGTGCAGGACACCAGCTTTCTTGGAAAGCACTGAATGAGGCCTTGGGTTTTTCATGCACCTCACCCTTCTCGGCAGCTTGTGTTTTTCACGCGCCTCACCTTTCTCAACAGTTTGGGTTTGTCACACACCTCACCTTTCTCGGCAGTTTGGGTTTATCAAGCGCCTCACTTTTCTCAGCAGTTCGGGTTTGTCACGCGCCTCACCCTTGTCAACAGTTTGGGTTTGTCACGTGCCTCACTTTTCTCAGCACTTTGGGTTTGTCACGCGCCTCACCTTTCTCAGCACTTTGGGTTTGTCACACACCTCACCTTTCTCGGCAGTTTGGGTTTATCACACGCCTCACCCTTCTCGGCAGTTTGGGTTTGTCGCGCGCCTCACTTTTCTCAGCAGTTTGGGTTTGTCACGCGCCTCACCCTTCTCGGCAGTTTGGGTTTGTCACACACCTCACCTTTCTCGGCAGTTTGGGTTTGTCACGTGCCTCACTTTTCTCAACAGTTTGGGTTTGTCACTCGCCTCACCCTTCTCAACGGTTTGGGTTTGTCACGCGCCTCACCCTTCTCGGCGGTTTGGGTTTGTCGCGCGCCTCACCCTTCTCGACGGTTTGGGTTTGTCGCGCGCCTCACCCTTCTCGGCGGTTTGGGTTTGTCGCGCGCCTCACCCTTCTCGGCGGTTTGGGTTTGTCGCGCGCCTCACCCTTCTCGGCGGTTTGGGTTTGTCGCGCGCCTCACCCTTCTCGACGGTTTGGGTTTGTCGCGCGCCTCACCCTTCTCGACGGTTTGGGTTTGTCGCGCGCCTCACCCTTCTCGGCGGTTTGGGTTTGTCGCGCGCCTCACCCTTCTCAACAGTTTGGGTTTGTCGCGCGCCTCACCCTTCTCGACGGTTTGGGTTTGTCGCGCGCCTCACCCTTCTCGACGGTTTGGGTTTGTCGCGCGCCTCACCCTTCTCGACGGTTTGGGTTTGTCGCGCGCCTCACCCTTCTCGGCGGTTTGGGTTTGTCGCGCGCCTCACCCTTCTCCGTGGTTTGGGTTTGTCGCGCGCCTCACCCTTCTCGACGGTTTGGGTTTGTCGCGCGCCTCACCCTTCTCAACGGTTTGGGTTTGTCACGCGCCTCACCCTTCTCGGCGGTTTGGGTTTGTCGCGCGCCTCACCTTTCTCAGCAGTCCCCAAGTCCTGGCTGCTCCAGGAAGGTGTTCTGTGTGTGTTAGAACCTTGGACTCCCTTTTGTTGTGCTGTGTGTGAACCAAAATTTTCTGGGCAGTTTTAACTTTCTGCAAGTCTTTCTGACCATTTGCGCTGACTTTAATTCATATTCAGAGAGAACAATATAAAACATTTTAAATATTTAACGTTTTTAGTATTTCTCCAGACTGAATTATTTGAACGCAGGCCACATCTGTTTAAGTAAACCTGTAGTATGCTGAGTGCTTCCAAGTAAGGGTGTGTTGCTTGCCTAAAGGCTTCTAGAAACCAGAGTTTCCGATTTCTATTGTGATGTAACTGATAAAGAAGAGGCGTCTCATGTTCTTGTAGAACCGAGGTTCTCTGGTCCTTTTTGCCTTATCTGTTCCATTTTTGAGACTGTGTTGATTTTACACAAGGAAACAAAGCTACCCGCTTAGATGTTGTTCATTTTATAGGCTTAACGTAGAACTAGCCAAGTGGTGTAGGAACGTTGGTGTTTTCAGATGGCCAGTAAATGGGTGACCCTCTCACTTAGGTGTGCTCCGGGGAACGGCGCGTTGGCCCCCACCTATGCTGGTGGGGCCTGCCCCAGGGCACACTCTCGATTGCTGTGCCAGGGACTCAGATTCCTTCTTCCTTCCCCTTTAGTTGTGGTCTAAGAGAGGGAAAGAATTCTTCCTTGCAACCAACCATTGCTTCCAGTAAGAATTTTGTGTGTTTTGTTTTTTTCTTTTTAAAATAGTGCCTAAAGGGTTATGCAGCATTGAGCAAAGCTCAAATCCTTCTTGGAATGAGGAAGAATCTTGAATAAATGAACTTGATTGGCAAGTTCATGATTTCATGTTTAGTGGCATTTTGTTTCTAAAAGAATCATTTTATCCATTTATCTTTTAAATTTTACTTAAAGGTATTAAATCAGCAATGCCTCAGGTGTAGCATCTTTCTTCATATTGTCTCAGACATTACCTATCTAAACTTATTCTAGGCTATTAATTTTTAAAGAGGAATGAGTCAGCAGAATTGATACTGCATGTTTCAGTGTTACTAATGTTAATGGAATTTTAAAATAACTCCTCTACATTCCCTGTCAAGTGCCTGCTGTACTTTTTTTTGTAATTAAAAGTGCTTATATCAGCCTGGTGTGGTGGCTCATGCCTGTAATCCCAGCACTTTTAGAGCCCGAGGCAGAGGGATCACTTGAGGCCAGGAGTTTGAGACCAGCGTGGCCAACATGGCAAAACCCTGTCTCTACTAAAACTACAAAAATTAGCCACTTGTGGTGGCGGGCACCTGTAGTCCCAGCTACTCGAGAGGCAGGAGAATTGCTTGAACCCGGGAGGAGGAGGTTGTAGTGAGCTGAGATCGTGCCACTGCACTCCAGCCTGAGTGACGGAGTTAGACTCCATCTCAAAAAAAAAAATGCTTATATCGTGCATAGGACATGGAATTTATGAACAATAAAATCCTGTGCAAGTTCTGATTGTTAATACTGGTCTTCAAGGGGAATGTTGTTTGAAGAAAGACATTCCTTTTACTTAATTTTTGTTTTAAATGTTAGCTGTCAATTTTTTTATGTTTGGATATAGGAAGAATATGATTTAATTGGCAAGAAAATTTTGACCAGTTATGTCAATTCCATCCTGTATACTTCAGCAGGGCATAGCAGGAAGGACTCTGGAGTCCTTTGGGTCTGGATCTCTTTATTCTACCTGTTCCCCCGAGGCGTTTTGTTTTCTGTTAGATGGAGCCACTAATTGTTCAAAGGTTCTGGTGAGGATTAAACAAAATATTGTATGTAGAGTTCCTGGAGCACAGTTAAATGTTCTGTCTTTGTATATTTGGTTTAATTTTTCTAAACAAAACAACTTTGGTAATAGCAGCGTATTAGAATCTAAAATACGCCTTTGTTCTTTTAAAAGATAACATTAAAGAGATTTTTGCGGGTGGTGTCAACTCAAATATAATAGAAACGTGAATAATCGTACAATGATTATTTCTAGTTCATACAGATAATATAAATATTGAAATTTGTTTTATAATTAGAACTTAAGAGAGATTTGAGTCTTTAAGTTGAAAGATAAGATTTAAAACCGAATCTGTGTTCCTGTGTTCCTGTGTGATTGAGGACTGTGTTTTCTGTGATCCCTGTGTGTCCCAGTCTTTCTCTGTGATGTTTTTGCTACTTTAGATTCTGTTTTATGCAAAATAAGCAAATGTTTATGAATATGTATTAGCGAGAAGCAGATTTTTGACTTAGTGAACAGAATTTAAAATTTCGTAACAGATTTGCTTTGTTCAAATCTGATATATTCTCTTTCTCTTTTTCTTTAGCACATTGGGATAATCACTCATAGATGAAAAACCTCAGAACTATTGAATGCCTTGGGATAACACTACTAAGAGACGGCTCGATTTTCAAAGCCACTTTGTGTAAATTCTAATACAAGCCAGTTAACCAGTAATAATAAGTCATATGTGTGTATTTTCCTCCTAGGTTCATTTTCCAGACACTGAAAGAGCAGAATGGCTAAATAAGGTAAGATTAGAGTATACCAACTACCATCCATCTTTGTTTAAACTGAGTTCTTTTTCCTTTCCAGACTGTAAAACACATGTGGCCTTTCATTTGCCAATTTATAGAGAAGTTGTTTCGAGAAACTATAGAACCAGCCGTGCGGGGAGCAAACACCCACCTTAGCACCTTTAGTTTCACGAAGGTCGACGTGGGCCAGCAGGTCAGTGTTCTCTTAAGTATCCTCACGTGCACTGTATCTTAAAATAAGCTACTTCTTATTTCAGCCCCTCAGGATCAATGGTGTTAAGGTATACACTGAAAATGTAGACAAAAGGCAAATTATTTTGGACCTTCAGATTAGGTAAGTTTTTATTTGTTATATTTGTGTTATGGCTTACATCATGTAATGCAGAATTTTTTGTTAGTTTTGTAGGAAATTGTGAGATTGATTTGGAGATCAAACGATATTTTTGTAGAGCTGGTGTGAAAAGTATCCAGGTAAGTTTTTTGTTTTTTTGTTTTAATTTGACATTACATATTTTGGTTTCCTGTTTGAGTTTAGATTCATGGTACCATGCGGGTGATCCTGGAACCGTTGATTGGAGATATGCCCTTAGTTGGAGCTTTGTCTATCTTCTTCCTTAGGAAACCAGTAAGTCAATATTTATTTCATTTTTATTTTCCGAACTTAATATTTTGCCCTTGTTTTAAAACAGCTTTTAGAAATTAACTGGACAGGACTGACGAATCTTCTGGATGTCCCTGGATTGAAGTAAGTCTCGTGTCTGGTCCCGGAGGCTTAGCTCCGTTTGCTCTTTTTGTCTCCCAACTAACAGTGGTTTATCAGATACTATCATTTTGGATATAATATCAAACTATCTGGTGCTTCCCAATCGAATCACCGTTCCACTTGTCAGTGAAGTTCAAATAGCTCAGTTGCGGTTTCCTGTACCAAAGGTAAGCGTGTCCCGGCATCCATTCACATTTAAGGGTCTAAACTTCAGTTTGTTCTTCTTTTCAGGGTGTTCTAAGGATACATTTTATTGAAGCTCAGGATCTTCAGGGGAAAGACACTTACCTTAAGGGACTTGTCAAGGGAAAGTCAGACCCCTATGGAATCATTAGAGTTGGCAACCAAATCTTCCAAAGCAGAGTCATCAAGGAGAACCTCAGTCCAAAGTGGAATGAAGTCTATGAGGTGGGGTGTCGTGTCTGCTGTGTTGCTGGGGTATGCACTTAACTACTAACCATTGATGTTTTAGGCTTTAGTGTATGAACATCCTGGACAAGAATTAGAGATTGAGCTCTTTGATGAAGACCCAGACAAGGATGACTTTTTAGGAAGGTAAATAAAGCCCATTGTGGTTATTGGAGGAGGTTCTAAAGTTGTCGTATTGTTATTTTTATAGTCTTATGATTGACCTCATTGAAGTTGAAAAGGAGCGCCTTTTAGATGAAGTAAGTTTCCCTGGAGTGTGGGTCTGTTTACATTTTGCTGAACGTAAACATTTTTTCTCTTCAGTGGTTCACTCTGGACGAGGTTCCCAAGGGGAAGCTACACTTGAGACTGGAGTGGCTCACGTTAATGCCAAATGCGTCAAACCTCGACAAGGTGCTGTTGAAGCATGTGCTCTTGAAAACTACTGGCTGCTAAGGGCTTTTTCCTTTCCTTTTAGGTGCTAACAGACATCAAAGCTGACAAAGACCAAGCCAACGATGGTCTTTCCTCTGCATTGCTGATCTTGTACTTGGATTCAGCAAGGAACCTTCCGGTAGGTAACACAGTGGTAACACCTGTGGGTGCCTTGGCATATTCGTTTTCTTCTGACTTGAAAGAGTAACCCATTAGAATTTAACCCCGATGTCTTGAAGAAGACTGCAGTTCAGAGAGCTTTAAAGGTAAACTGTTTTCCCTTCAGGTCACAGAGTTATATTTTGTCTGTTTTCTGTTTGTTTTGGGTAGTCAGGGAAGAAAATAAGCAGCAACCCAAATCCTGTTGTCCAGATGTCAGTTGGGCACAAGGCCCAGGAGAGCAAGGTAAGGTGCTCGCCCTGGACTCAGCCTTGGTGATCAGAGCTAATAATTTGGATATTTCTTCTAGATTCGATACAAAACCAATGAACCTGTGTGGGAGGAAAACTTCACTTTCTTCATTCACAATCCCAAGCGCCAGGACCTTGAAGTTGAGGTATTTTATTTGCATTTTTTAACCAATTTATTTTATGCCAGTGTTTCCACCCTGTGTTTTGCAGGTCAGAGACGAGCAGCACCAGTGTTCCCTGGGGAACCTGAAGGTCCCCCTCAGCCAGCTGCTCACCAGTGAGGACATGACTGTGAGCCAGCGCTTCCAGCTCAGTAACTCGGGTCCAAACAGCACCATCAAGATGAAGATTGCCCTGCGGGTATCGTGTCGTCCTGCAGTGAACACCATAGGAGTTTAATTTTTATGTTTATGTCCACCTCTAGGTGCTCCATCTCGAAAAGCGAGAAAGGCCTCCAGACCACCAACACTCAGCTCAAGTCAAACGTCCCTCTGTGTCCAAAGAGGGGAGGAAAACATCCATCAAATCTCATATGTCTGGGTCTCCAGGCCCTGGTGGCAGCAACACAGCTCCATCCACACCAGTCATTGGGGGCAGTGATAAGCCTGGTATGGAAGAAAAGGCCCAGCCCCCTGAGGCCGGCCCTCAGGGGCTGCACGACCTGGGCAGAAGCTCCTCCAGCCTCCTGGCCTCCCCAGGCCACATCTCAGTCAAGGAGCCGACCCCCAGCATCGCCTCGGACATCTCGCTGCCCATCGCCACCCAGGAGCTGCGGCAAAGGCTGAGGCAGCTGGAAAAGTAACTAAGTGCCACCATGTTGTTTCTCACCACAAGCTGGTGACTTTCTGCTCTTTTCCCACAGCGGGACGACCCTGGGACAGTCTCCACTGGGGCAGATCCAGCTGACCATCCGGCACAGCTCGCAGAGAAACAAGCTTATCGTGGTCGTGCATGCCTGCAGGTGGGGGCTGGGGTCCCACGCGCCCGCTGCTGAATACCTCGTCTTATCTGGTTTGTGTTGTAAGAAACCTCATTGCCTTCTCTGAAGACGGCTCTGACCCCTATGTCCGCATGTATTTATTACCAGACAAGAGGCGGTCAGGAAGGAGGAAAACACACGTGTCAAAGAAAACATTAAATCCAGTGTTTGATCAAAGGTACGGTATTTTATCCAGCTGAGGATAGACTGGGATAAAGTAAGGCTCTCGTTTCCTATTTCAGCTTTGATTTCAGTGTTTCGTTACCAGAAGTGCAGAGGAGAACGCTCGACGTTGCCGTGAAGAACAGTGGCGGCTTCCTGTCCAAAGACAAAGGGCTCCTTGGCAAAGTAAGTGCCAAACGAATCCTCAACCAGTTCCTCCTACTTTAACTGCTTTTTTAACAACCCACAGGTATTGGTTGCTCTGGCATCTGAAGAACTTGCCAAAGGCTGGACCCAGTGGTGAGTGTCCCTGCTGCAGACAGAGAACCCCACGTCACCACCTTCCTGTCACTGTCTTTCTCAGGTATGACCTCACGGAAGATGGGACGAGGCCTCAGGCGATGACATAGCCGCAGCAGGCAGGAGGCGTCCTCTTCAGCGTAGCTCTCCACCTCTACCCGGAACACACCCTCTCACAGACGTACCAATGTTATTTTTATAATTTCATGGATTTAGTTATACATACCTTAATAGTTTTATAAAATTGTTGACATTTCAGGCAAATTTGGCCAATATTATCATTGAATTTTCTGTGTTGGATTTCCTCTAGGATTTCGCCAGTTCCTACAACGTGCAGTAGGGCGGCGGTAGCTCTTGTGTCTGTGGACTCTGCTCAGCTGTGTCCGTAGGAGTCGGATGTGTCTGTGCTTTATTATGGCCTTGTTTATATATCACTGAGGTATACTATGCCATGTAAATAGACTATTTTTTATAATCTTTACATGCTGGTTTAAATTCAGAAGGAAATAGATCAAGGAAATATATATATTTTCTTCTAAAACTTATTAAATTCGTGTGACAAATAATCATTTTCATCTTGGCAGCAAAAAGTTCTCAGTGACCTATTTTGTGGTGTTTCTTTTTGAAAAGAAAAGCTGAAATATTATTAAATGCTAGTATGTTTCTGCCCATTATGAAAGATGAAATAAAGTATTCAAAATATTAACATTTTCATAAATATAAGGATGTATTATTGAGAAGTAAGTTGAAGGGCTTATAAGGAAAAATGTTTTATAACTGAGTAATATATTAAGAGAATTGTCATGGTTCATAAATCACATTATGCTAATCTGAAATTTCTTACATAAAAATGAAGTGTCTTATGTTTATTTTAATTGCTGTTGTAACTTACTCATGAAACAGTATACAGACACCTTGTACTTTTCCTCAACTGTAAGAGCAGACTTTCAATGTTAGCAATTAAGCTGTTGTCAAACAATCAGTCATGAGCTTTGTTAATTTTCAATGTTTTCCCAGCCTATAAAAAAAGGAAGGTACACGTTGTCCTTTTAAAGGTTGTGAGGTAGATTGGAGTGAGTAGACAGGATATTGCATTAAAAATTGAAAGCTCGATCTCATTATTGTCAGGAACCCCCAGTGTGACCTCACACATAGGATGTGGGACCTTTGAGCCGATGTGCACTGGCCACCACCAGGGTTGGGGGCGCCACAGCTGCGAGCCCGGCCCCTGCTGTTCTCAGCAGCCACTTCCCAGGCTGCCTCACTTTATGCCATGACTGACCTTAATATTGGGATATTGTTATGCAATTTTTATCCTGTTTAGACTGTTAAAAGCAGGTTTCTGTACTTAAGAGTCCCCCAGACCTCCTGTGAGGTGAGGCTCTGTTGCAGTGTCGTAGGCTGTGTGTGTCTGTAAAGAAAGAATGCACATATGTAGACGATTAAGTGTATATTATAAGCTATATGCTGAAAATGGCTTCCATAGCCATGAGAACATCTTAAAACTATGTGTAAATATATTAAGGAAAGTATAGCTTTGTAATTTAAATTGGAGCTTTTAGCTTGTTTCATGGAACTATACAACTTGTGGGTAACTCACATGACCAAACAAACCAAAGTGCCTGTGACGGGGCGGGTGGCGTCTACCCACCCTCCCTTCTAGCAGATTCTTATTTTGTTTGAATTTATAAACAAGGCTGGTGGCTGTCTACCCACCCTCCCTTCTAGCAGATTTTGATTTTGTTTCAATTTATAACTTACACTTTGAACCATGGGTTTACTTATAATGGAGTCTGTAGCTTCACAGCATATTTCATGTAATCATAAAGACCAGTATATTCCCTCCTGCTGAATGACATGCGACTGTAAAGCCTCTTTATAAACCATTTCCAATGTTAGTATATAGGATTATTTGGGAAGCGTATCAATACCTTTATAGACAAATACGAACATGTATGCACACAAAACATTTAACTATGGTATTTATGGAAGACAGGTAACAACATTAAATCTAGTTGCTTTCCCTTAGTATTAGATTTGTTGAGGGTTTTTTAAAAATCAGGTCTGTTGAAAGTCTTCTGTCATAATCTATAAAGCAGCAGCACTCATGGAAATTGTAGCATGCCAGTAATTTTTACCAACATCCCATACATCTGAGTTCTGCAGTCCAGTGTGTAATCCGCTCCATGTGTATTTTGCTTAATGGAATGCTTTATTTAAGCACTTAGGCAGAGTAGACACAATTAAAGGTACAAAGCCCAGAGGAAGTGGTAGAGCAGCACCGTGCCTGCCCTGAGGCAGTGGAGTCAGTAGCGCTGTCCCCAGGGCCTTGAGTGCCTGGAGGTGCTTGGCCTCCAGTAGCTGCCTCCATTCTCTTTTAAAAAAAGGGGGTGATTCTGAGGCACTGAAGTGCCTCCCAGATGTGGAGGAGTGAAGCCACCATCGAGGCCACACTCAGCACTCCAGGATCCCAGCGATGTCAGACACTCTTGAGTTGTCAAAACGTTAATTTTCAGTTTTAAATAATCAGTTTATCTAAGAAAAGGGAATTTTAACTTTTCTACCTTGAGCCAAGCCAATGAAGGGAAAATTAATTAACTTAGTAAATTTGAAGTGCAGCTCTGTTAGCTCGTACATGTGGGTTCTTATCCTGATCCTGTGCCTTAAAGTAGGAAGGTGTTTCCAAGTTCAGATTAAAATAGAAGCAGCTGGCCGGGTGCGGTGGCTCACGCCTGTAATCCCAGCACTTTGGGAGGCCGAGGCGGGCGGATGACCTGAGGTCAGGAGTTCAAGACCAGCCTGGCCAACATGGAGAAACCCCATCTTTACTAAAAATACAAAAATTAGCCGGGCGTGGTGGTGGAGCGCACGCCTGTAGTCCCAGCTACTCGGGAGGCTGAGGCAGGAGAATTGCTTGAACCCAGGAGGCGGAGGTTGCAGTGAGCCAAGATCGCACCACTGCACTCCAGCCTGGGCAACAGAGTGAGACTCCGTCTCAAAAAATAAATAAAATAGAAGCAGCCTTGTAACTGTATTTACCATGATAATATATTCTGCACGGTAAGAATTCCTTTTACAGACATTCTTTATCAAGAGGTCGGCCCTTCTTTTTCAGGCACATAAGCCAAATGCAGGCCTGTGTGTAGCTGTGTGTTTTTTCTGTGGTTGCCGCATTTATTCCACCTCCAGCTGGACCCCCCACTGCAAATAGAGAACAGCGGTGGGGGATGGGGGTTAAAAAGTAGAGAACCTCCTTTCTGTTCAACTAATTTCACGTGACAGTGCATGTATTTATTCAATAAAACCTTTATGTTAGCTCAGTCGTGATTTGTTTTTCTCTGTCTTTTGAAGG